CACACCCAGTTCTAGCCACTGGCTAGGACGTCCCGGCCCCCAGAATGTCCTTGCATGAGTGAAGCTGTGGCCTGCGGGAGGCATGACTCTCATGCCTGCGCATGGGCTGTGGTGGGAAGCACTCGGTAGACGACGGCCTTGCTAAGCTCTCAGCACAAACCATCTCTTCACAGCGAGGTCAGCTGGGGGTGGAGAGCCGGGCTGTGAATCCTGGTGTGCCGACACCGCGGGCGCTCCATGCCTCCCTCTCGCAGGGCCTCTGTGTCGGGTGTGCAGACCCCAGGGGGGCCCCTTACCGCCTTTCTGCATGGGCCTCTGTGTCTGGTGTGTGGACCCCGTGGGGGCCCTGCAATCAGCCCTTTCAGAGTCTCCACTGGACCTTGGGTTCTGGAGGGGCCTTGTGGCTGGCGGCTGGCCCTGCCCTGGGCTGCCTTTGTGTCCTTGCTGGCCGTTGAGGGTGGGGGAAGCAGGAGCGCCTCGTTCTTTAACTTCCCAGGGTCTTCTTGCTGTGTGGCCGCCTGCAGGTTGAGGAGCCTGGGACAGGAAGCCCAGGGTCTTGATCCTGGGCTGTGCCTCCACTGCCGACTGCTGAGTGCTTTGTGTCCCAAAGCCTTTGCGCTCAGGTGGCATTCCGGAGGTGAAGGAGGAAGGGGCCTCAGCTTAGTCGTCCGTACACGTGCGCAATTATTCTGACCTTGCAGGTTTGTTGTGGGGATTGTGGGGTCTCGGCATCGGTGAGCTGAAGGGCTCGTGGCCCTGGCCGACCACCTGTGCTGTTTGTGGTGTTTCTCCACTGTCTGCTCCCACCTCACCTCACCTCACCTCACCTGGCAGAGGAGCCACCGACGTCTGGGCCAGAGGGCTGAGGTGGGGTGAACATGGTGTGAAAGCACCACACTCTGCAACAGGGTGGCTGTCCTGCTTGTGCACCCTCTGGGGCACTCGCAGGCTGGGGTAGGGTGACCCCACCACCGTCCTTCTCTTGTTGGAACCTCCACGTTGATTTGGACCGTAGTCCATCACTGATTTTCAGCTGGCCTGGCCAGTGTCTGTTTCATTGTAATTTCTTTGTGGAAGCCTCAGTTGTCTTTCCCATCTCGGGATGTGGCCCCGAGCTCCCTGCACAGACGTGGAAGGTGCATGGGCTCTGGTCGGGAAGCTGTTTGCCTCATCTCATTTCCGTCGCCCTAGGGGAGGTCTTTCGAGTTGGTCTGCAGGTTGCCCTGGTTCTTTCCAGTGTCTGTGTGGGGCTCTCTTGCACAGACGCCTTCTGGTTTCTTCAGCTTCTCTGTCTGGACAGTTGAGACACTGAGGGTGGCAGAGCCAGGCCCTGGCTGTGGCTCTAGCCTGTCCACCCACTGTGCTTGGAGGGAAGGTGTCTGCAGACGGGACCAGCCCTCGGCCCCAGAGGGGATGACATGGTGTGAATGTGCTGTGGACGGGGACCTGAGGCACTGAGCCCGTCTCAGCCCTCCCTCCCCACTGGGACTCTGGGAACTGCACATTCTCCCACAGGGAGGGGTCACCCCGGGCTCTCACCTGACTGTCGCCTCCTGGTCTCCTCCTGCCCGGCGTGGTCCTTGCCAGGTGGTGGGTCCCAGTACCTGGTAGCGGAGGGGGCTTGAGGGGGATGCCACCCCTTTGCCCTCTGGCTGCCCTCCCTCCCTGCCCCTCCCACTGGCTGGTGCCAGGCTGCCTGGGGGCTCCGCTTCTATGCCAAGGGCTTCTGGGGGAGGCAGGGCCACTTATCATGGCATCGTGTTGTCCTCGAGTTTTTGCAAAATCTGAGTGTGTGGGGTGTAGGTGTCTCAGAGGGCAGGGTTTGTGTTCCAGGAGAGGAGAGGTGAGATCACCATGCCTCACCACCGAGGGTGGGGCAGTCGCCTGCCCGTGTGTGCCAGGGGCTTTTTATACTGCACCCCTCAGCCTTCCAGGTCTTGTTGGGGTTGGTGTGTTTCTGCCAGGTAGCGGAGCTGGAGGCAAACTGCACCCTCAGGGCCTGTAGTGACCACTGGCATTCAGTGAGCACATGCTGGCACCAGGTGCAGCCCCAGAGCTTTAACCACATTGGCCGGGATTTCCCTGGCAGCAGCAAGAGGGCTTCTGGGCTGGGCCTTGGACGGCTCTGCCGTGGCTCGTGGGCTGGTGCCAAGCAGAGCCTGGGGCGCCCCTCCTTCTGCCTTGCTCAAGCTCACAGTCCATGGCCGGGCGGGGCTGCCCTCCCCACCCAGGACGAGGCATGCACTCCGGTGTCCATGGCTGGAGCTGGGCTCCTTCTCAGTCTCCGGTTTGAAACAGTGGTCAGGTGGTTGGAAGTGGGTGGCTTAGAGGGCCTGATCTGGCCAGGCGTGGGATCCTGACGGCAGCATAAGCAGGCCCCCATGTTGAGCTGTGACCGTCCATCCTCATGCTTGGAGGAAGCTGGCCTGCAGCCTGGGAGCCTTCCTTTGTGCCCTGACCACCCCCACATCCCCAAAGGTCAGTTTCAGCCCCATTTCCTGGCTCTGGGCCTGTGCAGCAGCAGTGGATACTGGGAATGTCCCCACCTGACCGACACCTGGGAGCTGACATCTGGGCCCTGGGAGGCAGCAGCAGCACAGCCTGGGCCTTCTGTCAGGGTGCTGCCCGGCAGTCTCAGCGGAGCTGCGTGTGGTGCTTGGTGCCCATAACTGGCGTGAGCTCTCTCTGTGCCTGACTCCTCCACCCTCAGGAGCCTCGTGGGGAAGTGGAAGGACCAGGCCGTGTGGCTGGCCCCAGTGTCTGTGCTGCCTGGGGGCCCAGCAGGAAGGGTGTTCTGGGAGCTACCTGGAGGCCTTGGAAGGGCAGGAGCCTGCTGCTGTCCAGGCCTTGAGGGAGGGCCGCAAGTCACAGGAGACAGGACACAGGTCTCAGGACTCGGTCACCCCAGGCCCCACCAACCAGGGTGGGGCAGGACTCGCTTTCACTCTGAGTCACGTGGAGCCCCTGGGAGGTTTTGAGCAGACCGGTGACTTGATCCGACTTGGTTTTAACAGGATCACCCTGCGGTGCGGGCTAGGCGGTCCTTGCGGGGCAGAGCAGGGAGCCCTGCTGGGAGGGCTTCATGGAAATCCTTGCAAGTGGTGGTGGCGAGGGGCAGTGCTGCCACGCTTTGGCCTGGGGCTGCCCTCCGCACCAGGGTTGCAGCCTGGGGCTGTGAGCACCGGGTCGGTGAGGTGGAGAGGCACCCGCTCACCTCAGGAGGGCATAGAAGAGGGTGGGTGTGAGGGGCTTCCCTGGATGAGGCCCTGGCACAGGTGGGCGCCCCAGAGACGGGGCACGTTCTCTCGTGCTGGCATGCTTGGTGGGTGAGCTGTGTTGCGTGTAGTTTGAAGCCCTTTCCTCTCTGGGGTGGGGTGGGAGGAAGTGAGGTTACACGCAGGGTGCTGACGACATTGAGCATCCAGCTTGGGGAGGGGGTCCTGGTTTGCAGCATTTGCCCATGGCTGTGGTGTAACTGCCCACCGAGGCAGATTTCAGGGGACCAACCAGATGTCACCCAGCTCACAAACTTCCCCTAGTCTTGACTGTCTGCCCCGAGCGTCTACAAGTGGCCGGTTCTGGGGCCGGAGCCGGCTCCTCCCATGGCAGAGCTGCTGCCTGTGCTCCGAGGGGAGCCTCCAGCCGTGACCTGTCTAACTGTCAGTTACACGACTGCAGGAAAGGCCCAAGTGGCAGCAAGGTACGAGGCTGAAGTTGAAGTCCCAGGCGCTGCCTTCCTCTCTGTTGTGCTTCCTCCTCTGCAGCTGTCGCCTGGTTGGGCCCGGAAATGGGACGTCGCGCTTTCTCAGGGAGCGTAGAAGCAGCCAGGGCCTCTCCAAGCCGCTGCTGTGACAGAAAGTGAGTGAGCTGCCGGAGGATGTCCACCGCCACGACAGTCGCCCCCGCGGGGATCCCGGCGACCCCGGGCCCTGTGAACCCACCCCCCCCGGAGGTCTCCAACCCCAGCAAGCCCGGCCGCAAGACCAACCAGCTGCAGTACATGCAGAATGTGGTGGTGAAGACGCTCTGGAAACACCAGTTCGCCTGGCCCTTCTACCAGCCCGTGGACGCAATCAAATTGAACCTGCCGGTGCGTAGCTGCTGCCTCCCCAAGAGCCACGTTCTGGTAATGCCTCTGAAAATCTCTTTCCTAGGATTATCATAAAATAATTAAAAACCCAATGGATATGGGGACTATTAAGAAGAGACTAGAAAATAATTATTATTGGAGTGCAAGCGAATGTATGCAGGACTTCAACACCATGTTTACAAATTGTTACATTTATAACAAGGTAAGAAGATGCGGGCCTGGCACGCCGCTTGCTGACACGTGACCTGGACTCTCTGTGTCTTCAGCCCACAGATGACATAGTGCTAATGGCCCAAGCTTTAGAGAAAATTTTTCTACAAAAAGTGGCCCAGATGCCCCAAGAGGAAGTTGAATTATTACCCCCTGCTCCAAAGGGCAAAGGTCGGAAGCCGGCTGCGGGAGCCCAGAGCGCAGGTAAAGGGAGCTGGGGCAGGCGAGGGGCTGGGGGTGTGTTGAACATCCCTTCCTTGTCTTGAAGGTACACAGCAAGTGGCGGCCGTGTCCTCTGTCTCCCCAGCGACCCCCTTTCAGAGCGTGCCCCCCACCGTCTCCCAGACGCCCGTCATCGCTGCCACCCCTGTACCAACCATCACTGCAAACGTCACGTCGGTCCCAGTCCCCCCAGCTGCCGCCCCACCTCCTCCTGCCACACCCATCGTCCCCGTGGTCCCTCCTACGCCGCCTGTCGTCAAGGTGAGCACCCTGAGTCCGGATGGGTGGGGCACTCCGGGGTTCACTGGTTATTTCACTGTCGCAGAAAAAGGGCGTGAAGCGGAAAGCAGACACAACCACTCCCACGACGTCGGCCATCACTGCCAGCCGGAGTGAGTCGCCCCCGCCGTTGTCAGACCCCAAGCAGGCCAAAGTGGTGGCCCGGCGGGAGAGTGGTGGCCGCCCCATCAAGCCTCCCAAGAAGGACCTGGAGGACGGCGAGGTGCCCCAGCACGCAGGCAAGAAGGGCAAGCTGTCGGAGCACCTACGCTACTGCGACAGCATCCTCAGGGAGATGCTATCCAAGAAGCACGCGGCCTACGCCTGGCCCTTCTACAAGCCAGTGGATGCCGAGGCCCTGGAGCTGCACGACTACCACGACATCATCAAGCACCCGATGGACCTCAGCACCGTGAAAGTACGTGGCCGCGCGGCAGGCCCTGCTCTGCCCGCTCACTGGCCCCTGTCACTGTGTGTTGCAGAGGAAGATGGATGGCCGAGAGTACCCAGACGCACAGGGCTTTGCTGCTGATGTCCGGCTGATGTTCTCGAATTGCTACAAATACAATCCCCCAGACCACGAGGTTGTGGCCATGGCCCGGAAGCTCCAGGTAACCCGAGGCTGGGCACGGGTGGGGCTGCTATGTCTTCAGGGCAGCCTCTGTTCTGCCGCAGGACGTGTTTGAGATGAGGTTTGCCAAGATGCCAGATGAGCCCGTGGAGGCACCGGCGCTGCCTGCCCCCGCGGCCCCCATGGTGAGCAAGGGCGCTGAGAGCAGCCGTAGCAGTGAGGAGAGCTCTTCGGACTCAGGCAGCTCGGACTCGGAGGAGGAGCGGGCCACCAGGCTGGCGGAGCTGCAGGAGCAGGTGGGCACTGGCATGCTTGGGTGGGGTTCAGGCAGCACCTGCTCAGCCGCCCGCTCTTTTCCAGCTGAAGGCCGTGCACGAGCAGCTGGCCGCCCTGTCTCAGGCCCCAGTAAACAAACCAAAGAAGAAGAAGGAGAAGAAGGAGAAGGAGAAGAAGAAGAAGGACAAGGAGAAGGAGAAGGAGAAGCACAAAGTGAAGGCCGAGGAAGAGAAGAAGGCCAAGGTGGCTCCGCCTGCCAAGCAGGCTCAGCAGAAGAAGGCTCCTGCCAAGAAGGCCAACAGCACGACCACGGCCGGCAGGTGGGCTCCAGACCTGCTCGGGCTCCAAGAGCTCAACACCACGTTGCTCTGTCTCCTGCCCCAGACAGCTGAAGAAAGGCGGCAAGCAGGCATCTGCCTCCTACGACTCAGAGGAAGAGGAGGAGGGCCTGCCCATGAGCTACGATGAAAAGCGCCAGCTTAGCCTGGACATCAACCGGCTGCCCGGGGAGAAGCTGGGCCGGGTAGTGCACATCATCCAATCTCGGGAGCCCTCGCTCAGGGACTCCAACCCCGACGAGATAGAAATTGACTTTGAGACTCTGAAACCCACCACTTTGCGGGAACTGGAGAGATATGTCAAGTCTTGTTTACAGAAAAAGCAAAGGAAACCGTTCTGTAAGTTGCCTGCGTGGAGCGTGGTGCTTGAATGCAGTCTGAGTGCCCATTTGTTCCCCGACAGCAGCAAGCGGGAAGAAACAGGCAGCCAAGTCGAAAGAGGAGCTAGCTCAGGAAAAGAAGAAGGAGCTGGAAAAGCGTCTGCAGGATGTCAGCGGGCAGCTGAGCAGCAGCAAGAAGCCCGCCCGGAAAGGTACCGCTGGCGGCCGCTGTGCCACCCCTCTTGCGAGCGCATCTCCCTGCCCATGTCTCCACAGAGAAGCCCGGCTCAGCACCCTCAGGGGGCCCGTCCAGGCTCAGCAGCAGCAGCTCCTCCGAGTCTGGGAGCAGCAGCTCCAGCGGGTCCAGCTCTGACAGCAGTGACTCAGAATGAACTGGCTTCGGACAGAACAGGACAGATGGATGTCGCACACGCCGAGACTCTGCCGTACCCCTCTGTGGTTCATATTACTACTTCTGTTCCATGGTGTGCAGGTCTGCTTCTTAATTCAGTGTTATGATATCTTCCAGTTTTTGCTTTCATAGGTCAGAGATCTATCTTGTGTGTGCGTTAGACTTGATGAGAAGGTGTGAACTCTGCAGAAAGTCTCTTCTTCATCACTGAATTCAGTCACTTGGAGATGACAACTTCAAATGCTAACCCGATGACCCCAGAAAACCGTGTGAGATTCGTACCGAAGAACCTTGTGGAATCCCTTTGCTTAGGCCCAACCTGGTCGATAGCTCGAGAAAGAATTTTTTCCAAGGAAATGTCTCGGATATGGGTACTGTATTTGAAAGCTGTTAGCTTTGTCAACACGCATTGTCCTTGTCATTTGGGCCCCGAGCTCTGACCCTCGTGTCTGACGCGGCCACCTCTTTCTGGAGGGGCTGAGGACAGATGTGCCTGCTTGTGGAGACCAGGCTGGGCCTAAGCGAAGGGTCATCGCAGCCCCAGCCCGGAGCGTGGAGCCCTTGGGGGGTGGTCGGGTGGGATGTGCGTTCTCCGCTCGTGGTGATGTCAGGAGCTCCTCGGAGGGAACAGAGCGGCTGTGTATGCAGCCTGCAGGTTTCCATACACTGAAGCTTTTACCTCAACTTTAAAAAAAAAAAAAGAAGAAAAGATTTAAAAAAAAAAAAAAAGGAGACTTTTTTTGTAAGGTTCGGCAATTTTCTACGGAAGTCCAGCCCGCTGTGAGTCCCCGCCTGGCTAGCGCTGCCCCTGCTGCTGCTGCCGCGCCACCCTTGGGAACCACTTCCCGAGCTTATGTGTATATAAATAGTTATTTATTAACATCATTGGTCATTTTTAAAAAAAAGAAAATAAGAAAAAACCGCAGAAGAAATGCATTCACACAGTCGCAGAGATGCAGGCCTTGCCAGTGGTGTGCCGGGCGCGGGTCCTGTCTGGCGGCGGCCTGTCGTCTCCAGGTGCTAACTCCTGCCACCGCGCGGTGCTCACCCACGTCTGTTCGCGCGCTCGCCCCTGGGTTTGTTGGGTTTTTTGGTTTTTTTCTTTGTGGTTTTTTTTTTTTTTTTTTTTTGTATGAAACTTGGAGGCTTACAGGTATAGACAGCTTTCAGCTACAGCACATTCTAATTTTTTATTTTGTTTAGTTCTTTTGTATTCACTTCTGGTCTCTTTAAGACTGTTTTAAAAGAAATCAATTTAGGGAACCCCAGTTATATAATATAAACTTTGTAATCTGAGAGAAAAAATGTATAGTAAATCTAAGTCTTGATTTTTAACTTTCTATTGTAAAAAATAATAATATACAGAGTTTAATAGAAGGTGATGTTTTGGTTTTGTTTTCCCAGAGGCTGCCATATGGTCTTTGAGTACGGGGATGTCCCAAACTGGCCCACCAATGAGCATGGCGGCTCCGGCCAGGAATGCCAGAGTTAGCCTCCCAGGCTTGCGGGTGGACATGCCTGCTCCCTGCCAGCCTCCAGTGGCCTGGCCAGGCCCTCCCGAGCCTGTCTGCCCTCCCCAGGGGTGGAGGAGTCTCTGGGCCCCAGGAGGATTCCCTCCCGGAGACTCGCACGGTGCTCCCTGCTCACGCGTTGTCACAGTTAGTCCGGAAATGACTGAAACCAGGCATTCTCCCGGACCTCAGCGTGGGGGAGCCTCCAGGCAGACGCTGGGTATGGAGCTGTGGTGTGGTCTGTCCTGTATGGTGGCCAGTGCTTTCTGCCAGCATTTCTGGATGGATATAGGGACTATCATTAGTATCCTAATACACGGTGATTTTAAAACAACCATAAAATTGATTCAGAGTCCACTGACCCTTACAGATGTAGGTATACCCTTACTGGAGAGGGAACTCTGATGAGGAGATGCTGGTAAATTATCATTTTTTAAATTGCTGGTGAGTCTGACACTTGGTGAGTTTTCAGCCAGTTTGTTAAACTTTTAATTAAGTTTTGTTTATAATAAAAATATAAATGGATTTGAAAGTTTCCATTTTTTAAAGTTACCCTCGTTTTCAAAGGTATTTTCTAAACAGATCTTTAATGGACTATTTAAACCGAATTTAAGGAATTCACACACGACAGTTGACAGGTCTTCACGCAGGCTGGTTGGTAACGTGCTGCCAGCACAGGGCTGGGTGATACGTACACCCTAAGCCGGGGGTGCCTGGGGCTGGGGGGCGCTCCTTGCAATGCCCCTCCAGCCACAGGGCAGTGAGGTGCTGCCTGTGTGAGCCGTCGGGGGAGCGGCCGGCTGTGGGGGCAGCGCAGCAGGAGCATCGTGGGGCCTTTCCTTCTCGGCTGGTTCTCTGTGACGGTGGCGTCGGCTCGCCTCTGCTCCTTTCATCTAGAAAGAAGCCACTGACCCTGACAGCCCACGGCGGGTACACTGAGCAGCTGCATTGGTGCTGTCACTTTTTTAAGGCTTTCTGTCCAGACTTCAACACTGGTTTCTTTTCAGAGTTTCGAAGGATTAATGACTTCCTCAGCGCCCTTGCTGGCGGGCTGAGGGTGACAGTCACGTCCGTTTCTTCTGTATTAGAAGGCTGCGGTGATTCAATTAGATTGTCCCACTGCTGAGACCTGTAGGGCAGCTTCTAACATGCTTTTTTCAAGGGGAGAGGAGTAGTGACAAGTCGTGTGTCGGAATTGGATTTGAGAACACTCTGAATGACCCCTGGAGGCCGAGGGGGCAGGCTTCGGGCGTGAACTGAACTCCAGACCCCTCTTTGTGTTGGGCAGTGTCATCTTGCTTACAAACTGTAAGACACATTTTTTTGTGTGTTTGTTTTTGTTGTTGTTCTTTTGCAGCACTCACGCCTCTGACAGTCTTTTGGGAAAGAGTAACACCCACATACAGAATTTGTCACATCCAGAGTAGCACTGTTCCTTAATACTGGCATAATGCTTCCAGGAAGTTTTTCTTTTTTATATTTAAAATGTTACTTTTCTGTATGATGTGCATGCAAGTTTACCGTAACTTTTCTTAAACTTTTTAGTGCCGTTTCTAGTATATTCCTGTAAATGTCAGTTACTGAAAATGAGTCCAATGTAAGTAGTTTAGCTTGTTTATTGCAATGCTGGCCTCAACACAACAGAATAAAAATGGTAGAAAGTACTCTTTGATGTTTCTGGTAATCATGGACCCTTCTCCTGGGGCATTTGTTTTGTTTTCATAATAAAAAGCAAAAAAAAAAAAAAAAAAAAAGACTGTTTTTTTTTTTTGCATTTTCCTGTGCT